CACCTGCCATTTCCTGCCATATGGCAGTTTGCTCCTTCAAGGTGAACAGGACAGCTGTGCTGTGGCTTCAAATCTCTTAGATTCTGTCTCTGACCTCTAGCCCTGATTTAAAGGGCTAGAGTGATAAGATGAAGCCCACCAGGATAAATCACCTCTTTTTGACTGCCTTAAAGTTAATTGATTAGGGACTTTAATTACATCCTTGTCATATAAGCTAACCTAATTACAGGAGTGATGCTCTATCATATTCACAGTCGTGTTTTCTTTTAAGGGGAGAAATGTATACAGGATGTGTACACCGTAGGGTACAAATCTTGGGATACATCTTAGAATTGGGCCTCTCACAGCCAGCCATAAGAACTGTCCAAGTAAGCAATAGAGGTATTAATATGGCCTTTTATAATCAGTATAGATTGTTTGAAAATGTGAGATGTCCATGGTTGGCCTCTAATAACATTCGATTCACGGCAAACATATATTCAAGTAGGAGACATGGTGATATAGGCAGAAAAATCAAATGATGCTAAACAAAAGAAAACTGTCTTTGATTTTGAAAGAATTCAACTTGCTGTATATCTTTTGCCTAAGCCTTCAGTCAGCCTTTGCTCTACATCTACCAATGTGATCACTGCTTTTCCTTCTGACTTCTTTAGGTGGGTCAAGAGTTTGCTTTTCTCCCCATTCATGAGTGTAAAGTTTAATGCCTAACTGAACTTGCTTCCTTCTTTGACTCTTGTGTAGACTCGGGCACATGGGGCAACTTTTTTTGTGTTTTGCTCTACCAGGTCGTCCCTATTCCGTGGGACTAGTGTCTAGCCCCATTTCTTCAGCAGTGGAGCCTAGGATGTAGAGCTGCATACTACCATTAGGAGGCGCACCCTCAGGCCTCGGCTCCGCGTTCTTTATGTCTCTGGACCGCTCTCTCTCGCAGCTCATCTCTATGGTTTCCGTTGGGTGTGTGGTTTTTTTGTTTTTTTTTTTTTGGGGTCCGGAATAGGCGGAGCTTCCGGTTCCGGTGGGGGCCGTCCCTGGCGGCGGAGATGGCGGCGACAGCGGCGGAGGCTGTGGCCTCTGGCTCTGGAGAGCCCCGGGAGGAGGCTGGAGCCCTCGGCCCCGCCTGGGATGAATCCCAGTTGCGCAGTTATAGCTTCCCGACTAGGCCCATTCCGCGTCTGAGTCAGAGCGACCCCCGGGCAGAGGAGCTTATTGAGAATGAGGTGGGGGGCGGGGCCGCGTCTAAAGGGAGAGGAGGAAGGTACCCGGTTGAGAGGTCAGAGGTGAATGGTGAAAGAGATGGGAGACTGGCAGGTTTGGTGTTTTTCACCTGTTGTTTTCATTTAGGAGCCTGTGGTGCTGACCGACACAAATCTTGTGTATCCTGCCCTGAAATGGGACCTTGAATACCTGCAAGAGAATATTGGCAATGGAGACTTCTCTGTGTACAGTGCCAGCACCCACAAGTTCTTGTACTATGATGAGAAGAAGATGGCCAATTTCCAGAACTTTAAGCCGAGGTCCAACAGGGAAGAAATGAAATTTCATGAGTTCGTTGAGAAACTGCAGGATATACAGCAGCGAGGAGGGGAAGAGAGGTAAATTCCGAAAGCTTAATTTTCTGTTGGATCACTAATAGGATTTTCTTCTTGGGGAACATAGGTTGTATCTGCAGCAAACGCTCAATGACACTGTGGGCAGGAAGATTGTCATGGACTTCTTAGGTTTTAACTGGAACTGGATTAATAAGCAACAGGGAAAGCGTGGCTGGGGGCAGCTTACCTCTAACCTGCTGCTCATTGGCATGGAAGGTAAGAAATCTTTCAAAAGCAGCATGGCTTGGCTCTGCATAAGAAAATGCCTTTCTTCTTACAGGAAATGTGACACCTGCTCACTATGATGAGCAGCAGAACTTTTTTGCTCAGATAAAAGGTTACAAACGATGCATCTTATTCCCTCCGGATCAGTTCGAGTGCCTCTACCCATACCCTGTTCATCACCCATGTGACAGACAGAGCCAGGTGAGCTTGTGTGGTCTGAGAAGGGTATAGAAGATATTTTTTTTCTTTCTCTTGAACCTCTTAGGTGGACTTTGACAATCCCGACTACGAGAGGTTCCCTAATTTCCAAAATGTGGTTGGTTACGAAACAGTGGTTGGCCCTGGTGATGTTCTTTACATCCCAATGTACTGGTGAGAAGGGGGCTAGGGCTGGGGGCTTTTTGTAGTAAACAGGAGCCTGTTTGTTTTCTTGCAGGTGGCATCACATAGAGTCATTACTAAATGGGGGGATTACCATCACTGTGAACTTCTGGTATAAGGTGAATATGGTTTGCTTTTTTTGTTTTTTCCAAGGCATTTCCTGAGCTACTGCTTCCTTTGTAGGGGGCTCCCACCCCTAAGAGAATTGAATATCCTCTCAAAGCTCATCAGAAAGTGGCCATAATGAGAAACATTGAGAAGATGCTTGGAGAGGCCTTGGGGAACCCACAAGAGGTAGGTGACTGCCCCAAGGTGGCTCAGTGGGTAGTTCTGATTGGCTCCTCATGTTTCTTTACAGGTGGGGCCCTTGTTGAACACAATGATCAAGGGCCGATACAACTAGCCTGCCAGGGGTCAAGGCCTCCTGCCAGGTGACTGCTATCCCGTCCACACCGCTTCATTGATGAGGACAGGAGACTCCAAGCGCTAGTATTGCACGCTGCACTTAATGGACTGGACTCTTGCCATGGCCCAGGAGTCAGGTGTTTGGAGCGAGGCAGGGCAGTTGGCACTCCACTCCTATTTGGAGGGACTTCATACCCTTGCCTCTTGTGCCCCAGCACCTTCTCTCTCTGCCCCCCGCCTAAAGTCCTGCATTCAGTGTGTGGAGTCCCAGCTTTTGGTTGTCATCATGTCTGTGTGTATGTTAGTCTGTCAACTTCGGAATGTGTGCGTGTGTGTGCATGCACACGCATGTATGTATCTGTTCCCTGTTCCTTCTGGGTCAGGCTGTCACTTCCGGCTCTCAGCCCTATCTCCTGCAACCTCAGTGCCTCAGCCTGAGAGAGAGATGAGATGCTCTTGGACTCCCCACTGCATCTGGGCTGCAGGGCCAGAGCTAGTCTGACCATTAGGTCAGTCTGCCTCCTGACAGTTTTTGCGTAGTCAAGCTCTAGGCGGTATGGGAATGGCTACCGGGACTCTAATGGGGTGAAAGAGAGGGGAGGCTTGCCTTTGAGAGCCTATATAGCCTTCCTGTGAGAGAGGATTAGATAGGGTTCCAACTGGGCCTACAAGCTCAAGCCATACATAAAAGGACCTTGGGACATAAGAACCAATGATTGTGCATAAGTTCTAAATTAGAGACACATATAGTTTCTCTCTTTCAGCACCAGCTCTTGCCCCTATGCTGGGTACCAAGGGAGTTCTCCTAGCTGTGGCTTCTCTAGGTTCTAGGGGTGCAAGCCTCTGTGTGTTTGTTTGTGTGTGTCTGTGTGTGCGTATCCACACTAGGGGTGCAAGCCTCTGGGTGTGTGTGTGTGTGTGCGTGCGTGTGTGTGTGTGTGTCCGTGTGTGTGTGTGTGTGTGTCCACACTGGCCAGCCTCCCTACTTACCAAGGTTCTCCACTGCTTACCTTTTCCAGTGGGACAGTACAGTGTGAGCCCCCGGGAAGTACTGCCTGACCTATCCTAAGCTTTTACACTTGGATTTTAGCCATCATATGTTGGCCAGGTCTCACTGCAGCCTGCCCGAGGCTAACTGGCTAGAGCCTCCAGGCCCTATGATGCTCCCTGCCCAGGCCATATCCTTTATTCCTGCTGAGCTTCCTGGCTGAATAGATGAAATGGGGTCAAGCCCAGGCAGCTCATTCACTACCTGTGATCCACCTCAGGGCACGGGCAAACACATAGGCTTGCGTCTTAAAGCCAGCTCCTCTGCCAGACCCCGTTGTAATGTGCCACAACACCCTCAATAGTCAGGGCAACTGGTGGAGCATGGAAGTCGAATTTCCTTTTCTGTTAGGAGCTACTCCTGGGAACCCCTCTCAGGGCTGCAGCTTACAGGTGGGCAGCTGTGATTGCACAACTTGAAGGGCCATCATTCACATCTATTCAGTGGGAGTGGGGTCCCTGGGATTGGGCAGTGTGGTGGCCCTGTGTCTCCTCACCTCTGCTCCTGTCTTCATCACCTTCTCTCTGGAAGGGAAGAGGAGTTGGAAGGTCTCTGGTTTTCTTTTCTTTTTTTTTTTTTTTGCCAAAGGTTTACTTCCAGCATCTGAGCTCTGGCTCTCACCCCTGAAGCTCAGTTATAGTGCACTGATGAACTGAGAGGATGCGTGTGGATGTGTGTGCATGCCTGAGTGCGTTTTTTGGGGAGGGGTGTTTATTTTTAGTACCCCATTCTGGGGTTCTCTGATGCAGTGTGGATGTGAAGATATGGTACCTTCTCAAGTGTAGCTCTTTCAAATATAGTCAATGCTGGGAAATGTGATTGCAGTGATCTCTATCTCTCCACTTCTTTTGGGAAAGAGGAGCACAGGAGCGGAGGAAAAACTTGGCCACAGTCACACTTGGAAAGATAGTAGATTATTTTCGTTCTCCTCAGCAGGTCTGCTGTATTCCTCGCTCAGCGCTCAAAGATGTGGGTGATGTGTCAAGGAGGCATGCACTCAGCTGGTCCTTGCTGAGTTATTTGCTGACACAGGTCTCACTAAGGTGGCTGAGGGGTGGGAGGGAGAAGGCTAATCTTGGAACCTTCACAGGATTGGCCTTGATCCTTGGGTAACACAAGAGTGATTCCTGATTTTTAGACACCTAATATGTGCCTAGTGCTTTTCTCTTTGTTCCTCACTATCCTGCAAGGTAGGTATTCTCACTTACAGATGAATAAATGGGCTCAGAGAGATTAGGTGATTAGTGACAATCAGTTGTAACTTAGCACTGTTAGGCTGCAAACCCCTTGCTCCTTCCTTTCCACCAAACTATGTTGATTTTCCTTCCTTACCTCCCTCCTTGTACCACAGGTTCTGTCCTCAAGATATCACCCCACTGGGCAGTATCTGAAGGCAGACCCAGCCCAAGATGGTGCAGAATATACAGCTCAGGGTGAAAGTTCTTCTGGGCTCCTGCTAACAAAGTCTTGGAAAAACTGCCTGGGAAGCCATATTATGAATTAGTGCTAGAAGAAGCTGTGGGGGGAACTGAGTTCTGTGTCTAATTGCATTACTTATGTGTCCTTGAATAGGACCCATAACTCCTCCCGGCATGCTTTTGCATCTATAGAACTGAAGCTGTAGTTCTAGATGGCACTAAGGGTCTTGGTTCATATTCAGCTGCTGCTTCCCCCCAAGGAAAAGATGAGGTTTTTCCCCTTCGATTACCTTTTGAGGGATGTTTAGGCTCAAATTCTGCTTGCCACAGAGGAAACATTTCTGCTGTAGTTGTTTACCTCCATCCTAGCTGGCAGTGTGGGACACACACATACAGCAAGTGAAGGTGGGGGTTTGGGCCTGTATAGAGGTCAGCTACGCTGCAGGCTCATCTATTCACACCAGCAGGTACAGAGAAAACTAGTGTTTTGTAAAGTCAAATATTTGTTGGGGGTTGGAGTTCTGGGGTTGGAGGAGGGGCTGTTCTGGGCATCAGTTGAGCAGATGCCCAGGATGCCTGGGGGAGACCAGCTTCCCCTACAAATCAGAGCTCTAAATTACAAGGTTTTTACCAACGTGAACAGTTGGGGGAAGTCGTCTGCTCTCATTTGCGTAATGGTTTCTGTCACTGGTGATTAGACACAGGATGAAGGAAAAGAAATTTGACAATTAGGAATGAGCGATCATTAATCTGAATCTGTTAGGAGACAGAGAGGGGAAGGATCCTTATCAGTGGGCCAGCCCAGTATGGGGAGACACTCCCTCCCTCTGCCCCCAGAGACTCCTGGGCTACATCCTCTTTCAGTATTGCCACAAGTGGGCAGAGCTTGTATTTCTTAACAAAGATTAGGGACCCAGTTGCCAGCCTGAGATGGATATAGGAACAGACATCTTTGGGCATGAGCCAACAAAGATAGAAATAGATGAGTGTCAGGTACAAGCTATAAGGCAAAGAATAACAGTGGAAAAGTTTTGACATGTGTTTGCCATTTGTGGAAAATGTTTTTGTAATAGTCAACACCCCTCATAGCCCACCTGTGACAAGTACTTGTTACATTCCAGCACTGTAGGGCGTGAGGAAAATCTGGTCCTTATCAAATCCCAGGAGCTTCTGCTTAGTTGGGGAAGAAATTACATGAAGCAACCAGAGGTTATAAGGCCACACTTGTATATCGTGCACCCTGTGTGGACAAGATTAGGGACTGTTGAGAGAGGAGGAAACCAGTAGAGAGCAAAGCTCTACCCAGGCTCCTTGTAAGCCTCTGGGCTCCCCCGAGAGGGCCTCGCTACTCTACGCTTCCTAGCAACGTTGATGTCCCCACAACCCCACATCAGTGCAGCTGTGGCTGTGTGGAGGGGCTCTGAGGCCTCTGAGGCCAGATGTGTAAACAGTGCTGAGGTTCAGTAATAGGATGAGTCTTCAGGTGTGGAGCAGCCCACCTTGGCTCTTCCCATGTCTCTGTGTTACTTCTCATATTCTGCTGTCCTTTCAAACTTCAAGGACAGTATTAATTTATACTAGTATTTCTTCCTCAGTTTTGTGACTTGAATGCAGTGAGTGCCTTAGAGGATCCAAGGATGAAGGAATGCGGGTTGGTGGTTCTCTCTTTCAGAATGGGAACTTCCCAAAAATGGGGCTGCGTCTCGCCTCTCAGTAGGTTCCCTACCTCTGGGTCTTCCACCCTTCAAAATCTGGTACAGAATTTAGCAGGGGCTGCAGGGAATGACCCTCAGGGACCAGTTTCACCCAGATGGGGTAGATGATGAGGTATACCTAGAAGTAGCTCAGGGCTCCAGAGTCTGGCCTTTCAGCTGGTGTCTTACTCCCCTTTGAGACCTTCAGCTGCTTGTCTTCCACTGCCTGCATACTTCTCTGATGTCTTCTCAAACTGTTGGCTCTAAAGGGATGTTCCAGCCTCCCTCTCCAGAGCTGCCTGCAGTTTCCCTTATTCAGCTGTCTCCTGCCTAGTCTCTCCAGCGGCCTCCTTACCAAGACCCTTTTTCCTAAACAGTTGTCCTTCCCTCAGAAACTCCATGGCTGCAAGTGTGAATAGACTTGTCTTTAGGATCCCTCTCTCTGGTCATCCCTGATCATCTTAGGGCCGTCTCCCTTTTCTGATTTTTGACAGCTCTGTTTATTTTGCCCATGGCTAGTCCTCTTGTTTTGTGTCTGCTGTGTGTTCTTGCCCTTCCATTGTCAGTTCTGTACATCCTGGTTCAGCTTGTCTCACTGTGGTAGCCCCTTCTGCTTGTCTTCAGCCATCTTGGTTTAATCCTCATAGGTCATGGATGAATGGAGCCTTGCTGAGCACTTTGAGGGCATTTCTGTTGGGCACAACCTCAGAAACGGGAAGTCTTGAGGCCTGGGGGCGTGTGGTCAGTGAGGCCTCCAGAGGTGGGTTAGGGGTGGGCACCTACAAGGGCCAGTTGAGGGGAGAGGTGCAGGGATTGCTGAGGAGACTTTGTGAGAATGATGTCAGGCCCGGGAAGCTGGTGTGGAAGAACTGAGCTGTCAGAAGGAGATACCAATATCCCCTTTGCAGGGTGGTGATGGGCATCAAACATGACGTGGAACATGTCCCCTTCATGGAGGGTTTCCATCTAAATGCATCTGTGTGCCTTAGGGATCAGTAGTTCAGGGGTGGTGGACTTTTTTGAGTGTCTCCTAATTTCTCTGAGGTGTCTTTGGCTCTGTGTCACCAAATGTGCCTGACCTCTGCATCCCAGTGGTTGCTGAAAGGGAAACAGTATATTGCGTAGTCAGATGTCAGGAGTAGAGATCTTAATGAGAAAGGCCCTGGCAGCTGGAGAGATGAGAGGACCTAGTGGTCAGCTTATACCCAGACTATCTCTCCACTCCTCCAAGAGTTTGAGTCCCATAGCTGATGAAAGAATTTACATATGGGCTCCCCCCTGCTTTCCCACTGAAAATCTATTCTCATATTTTGGGAAGGAGCATATGTCCTTTAACTTTCAATGGTAAACAATCTAGGATAGTGTTTAAAGGCATGGATTTTGGAGTCACATATAGTTGGTTTGAATTTCTAGCTTCACTACTTACCAGCTGGGTTTGACCTTGGTTGATTTACTTAACCTCTCTGAGCCTCAGTTTCCTCAACTATAATAACATGGGTGGAGGGAGGCATGTTGAAAATATCTACCTCAGGGTTGTTGGAATAACTGAAACAATGTTTGTAAAGCTTTAGCACAGTGCCTGGCAAGCACTTAATAAATGGCTGTGGTGGTGGTGGTTATATTTATTATGTGATTTATTCAGAAACTTGGTTTCAGTGATCTCTAAACAGATTTCCAGTGGTTCTTTCTCTCTCAAGAAAAGCATAGGGAAAAACGAGAAACACCTTAGATAAACCATATTGAGTTGAGGGTAGACAGAAGAGTCTAGTACCTAAACTCACCCTAGAGGAAGAGAAACAGGAAGTGTCTTATGCCTCTTCTGCCTGGGCAGCCAGACTTTACTGCTGTACTACCAGCCCAGGGCCTTGGGTGAGAAGGTTTCAGGTCTGAGCTCCCCTTGCACTGTGTGAGAGGCCGTGGAGCCGAATGAGTCCTTATTATACCTGGAGAAGCTGTTGTCTCCTCACACCATGAAATGTAATAGCAGTCAAATCAGGCCCCTCTTGATTCAATTTTAGTCCATGCCTTTCCATGTATTTAAATTATATAAGTGTTGGCCAGGTGTGGTGGCTCACACCTGTAATCCCAGCACTTCGGGAGGCTGAGGCAGGAGGATCACTTGAGCCCAGGAGTTCGAACCAACCTTGGGCAGCATAGTGAGACCCCTTCTCTTAATAATTTTTTTTGAAAATAATTTTTTAAAAATTACAAATATGGACCAGACACCTGGGAGGATTACCTCACGCCTGTAATCCCAGCACTTTGGGAGGCTGAGGTGGGTGGATCACCTGAGGTCAGGAGTTTGAGACTATCCTGGCCAACATGGTGAAACCCTGTCTCTACTAAAAATACAAAAATTAGCCAGATGTGGTGGTGGGTACCTGTAATCCCAGCTACTCGGGAGGCTGAGACAGGAGAATCACTTGAACCTGGGAGGCGGAGGTTGCAGTGAGCTGAGATCACGTCATTGCACTCCAGCCTGGGTGACTACAGTGAGACTCCCTCTCAAAAAAAAAAAAAAAAAATTATGAGTATGTTAAGATTGTTCTAGGGGAGAAGGGCAATCAAAATTCAGAAAAATATGAGTGGGATGTTAATAGCTACCATTTGTTGAACACTTCTGTTCCAGGCACTGTATTAGTTCGTCCCCATGTGGTGCTCTCAGATCAGTAGGGGAGACAGGCAGGCAGTTAGAATTATGGTGTATAGAGGAGAAGCATTGCACTATGTCCAGTTTTTTATGGTAGGCTTCCTGCAGAAAGTGATAAGTCCAAGCTGATATGTGGAAGATGAATAATTAACCAGAGGTTGGGGGATTTCCCCCTTAGCTTCTCTTTCTTCCAGTCCAGCAGTCCAAAACAAACACTGCTTCCCAATGCCTAAGGGTTTTGTCGTACCTTACTCCAGGGAATGGGTGAGACAGTAGATCCCAAGAAGAAAACCCTTTGGTTAGTCACAGAAATCTGAAAGTCTTGGTTGCTGGCTCAGATTTGTCCTGGAGTGGACGTAGATTGGACTTGCTTATTTGTAGCCCTCCACCGTTCTCATTTGTGTTCTGGCCTCTGGAGCCACCCTGCCAGACCCTACTTGGAAGAAATGTTGAATCAAGCTACTCAGACTTCAGCCTGAGATGTATTATGGCTGGCTGGAATTCTCAGCCCTTTCCACATCATGATCCCATTAATCTCTTGGGTCTATCCCCACGCCCAGCCACCTCTCCTCCTCACTATAAGCCAAGTCTCCCTGCAGTTCTCTATAAATACTCAGATCCTCTTGCCTCAGACCCTGGTCCCTAGCTTTGTGGGTGAAGAAGATACCTCTTTAGCTTGTGCCAACCCATCCCTCTGGGCTACAGGCCATTCTGTAGTCACCTTGCAGTCACGTCTTTCCTTCTAGATAACTGGCTCTGGGCCTTGGAAACCTTCTCTTTGGCTCTAGCTAATTTTGCTGTTTTATTCCGTTTACTTAAAACCTATTCACTTGGTCATTGAGGTCAGAACTATCAGGAAAGCTGTGCTCCTTAACCCATCATCTAAGCTAAGCTTGGGCCAGGTTTTTATTACCTCTTGAATATATATAGTGCAATATAGTGTAGTGGTTGAGAGTGGAGTCTGCATACCTGGATCTGCCATTCTGCATGACTTTGGGCAAATGGACAAACTGCCCGAAACTTGACTTGTTTATATGTATGGGGAAGACATCATTTACATTGTCAGGGTAAGGCTTAGCAGAATGACCGGTCCATAGCAAGGGCTCAGTCTTTCTGTGTCTCTCAGTCTTTACCTCTCTTCCCCATCTAGCTTTCTGTCTAAGTTCCTGTTTCTAGTCTCAGGGCATATCTAGTTGTCAGCTCCTGAGCAGAGCAGAGGTATAAGTGTCAACTCATGCTTGTGTTACCAGTTCCTACCCCTGTCAGTAACCTCTGATGCTTACAAGGATACTATCACCTATGCCATCAGTGGGGAATGACCTTCCAAAAATATTTTTAACAATACTAAAAATACCTGAAACATACTGGGTGAAAATAAGACATTGGAGCTGCTGCTCCCCAAGGAGATAAAAGGACAGTTCCTAAAGAGGCATTGAAGGTTTGTATGAGCCAGCAGCACAGTCAGAAGGCAAGAAGGAGACCCTGGGATGTGCACAAGGATGCAGGAGACGAGATTGTCACAGAGGCTGTCATGCTAGTAAGAGTCAGAGGTTACTGATGGGTAGAGATTGTCAGAGTCTGCCTTGCTAGTCTAGAGGTAGGACCATGGATTTAAGAACGTTGCCTCCAAGTTTTTGAATTGTGAATTTTTGATCATATTTGAACAAAACCCCACCTACAGTCTGCATGGTCATTGTTCTCACAAGGGTTTGTGTGATGCACTGACAAGAACAGAGGCTTTGGAGGTGACTCCTGGGTTTGAATCACCATTTGCCACTAGCTAATTCTAACCTTAGGTAAGTCAGTGTCTCTGGGTCTCAACCTCTTCCTCTGTGAGGGGTAGGAAATAGCACATAACTTGTAGCATTGTTATAAGGGCTCGTGATAATGTTTTTAAAACACCTGGCTCAAGCACTCAGGAAAATGTTTTATTATGAAGACCAAGTGTCTCTGAAAAGTGTTTCCTTAGTGTCTGGAGAGACTACAGCAGCAAGGCTTTTCTGATCCTACTCTGACTCTCAAGATAATGGTGCTTGAAGTGAAATCACAGAAGAGATGACTGGGGCAGGAAAAGCAAGATGGAAAAGATAAAGTTGTGGAAGGGACTGAAAGTCCATGAAGTGCTGGGCTGGGGACAGAAAGGGTTTAATAGGGCAGGGTCTTGAGGAACAGGAACAGAGACCTTGGTTCTGGGTTGCCATCTGATTCCCAGAAGAGTAAAGGAAATGGGGCAGGAGGATGTCTGTGGAGGACACAGTGTGGCTGAGTGGAGAGAACACAAGCTTCTGGCCAGTGAACCTAAGTGAGAATGTCAGTGGACTTTGCACAGGCTGGGTGCCTTTGGGGGTGTTCATCTCGCTATGCTTCGGTCCCCTCATTTAAAAAAATTGGTTAATAATATGATGACCTGCCAATGTGTGTGGAAATACTATGTAAACTGAGCACTATATAAATGCTGGTTGTTGAGATATTGGGAGTGGGGGTTTCGGGAGATTTTGTTTGTTTGTTTTTTTGAGATGGAGTTTTCGCTCTTGTTGCCCAGGCTGGAGTGCAGTGGCGTGATCTTGGCTCACTGCAACCTCCACCTCCTCCAGGTTCAAGCAATTCTGCCTCAGCCTCCCGAGTAGCTGGGACTCAGGCGTGCGCCACCATGCCTGGCTAATTTTGTATTTTTAGTAGAGATGGGGTTTCTCCATGTTGGTCAGGCTGGTCTCGAACTCCCGACCTCAGGTGATCTGCCTGCCTTGGCCTCCCAAAGTGCTGGGATTACAGGTGCGAGCTACCACACCTGGCCCTGGATTTCTTAATAGGTCCTCTTATGTGGCTATTGAGAATGAATGAGACAACTCATTAACTAACTAAGTTAATTCAGAACTTAGTGCCTAGTAAGTGCTCAGTAAATGTTAGTTTCTTTTCCTCCATTTCTTCTTAGGAAGCATCGTTTACCCAGCATAAACAGGAGGACTCAACTGTGCATGTCTTAGTGTGAACAAGTAACATCAGATTTCCCTTTTCTGAGGAGAGATCAGTTCTGTAAGAGGGAGCATGAGTGTGAATGGGGAAGAATCATGGAGAAGGGAGCAGGACTCCACAGTACTGGAGATGGAGTAGGGACCTCTGGGAATCGTTGGCATGGGGGTGTGGTGCAGAAAGGGTGATGCTAAGAGGTGAGAGTCTCAAGAAAGAAGATGGGTGTTCTAGAGGGGAAAGCTAAACGATGATAGGCAATGAGGAGCGGAGGACAAGACCCTGAACTAAGGGTGAGGAGGCCAGCATTCTGTCAGGAGAACCTTAGGAATTGTGACCAGAAGTCAAAGTTGTTACAGCAATCCTGCATTCAACCAGGTTTCATCTGAAAAACTTAAGAGTTGCTAGGCACAGTCGTGCACACTTGTAATCCCAACACTTTGGGAGGCTTGAGTCAGGAGGAAGCTTGAGGCCAGGAGTTTGAGATCAGCCTAGGCAGCATAGTGACACCCCATCTCTTGAAAAAACAAACACTCTTAAGAGCAGTGGTTCACCTAGAAATAAAAAGCAGAAATCATCAAGATGAGAAGACATTTTGTGTTTTGACAGCCAAGGAAATTTGCCACTGAGACAAGGTATCTGACAGCCTAGATGGGATTCTAGACTTCTGTGAGAAAGTGCAGTTAGGCCCTGAATAGCGTCAAACTCAGGGATGTGAGCTGACTGACTGCCTTTTTATGTAATGGAGGCCATGTGATAGGGCTTTATGAGGCCACAAATAGCACTTTCTGGGTCCTTTCACAGTCTAGTCAGTGGCCCAACCAACATATCTGGTTGTTCTGCAATCTCAGTCATCTGAGAAGATAACCTCCAAAATACATGCAGTGGCATCAGGTGTTTCCTTGGTAGGTGTGCATCTTTTAATGATGGAGGACTTAGGATGAAGAACAGGTGTGTTTAAAAACATCAAACCCCCACATCATTACTATTTGCTGTAAGGATCTATGCAGTTTGTATTTTAAGTCCTTGACATATGGAAGAGCATTTGTGAGAGTAACAGGTTTGCTTTGTAATGCCAACTAAAAAGTGTGTATTTATACTCGAATTTTAAGTTGAAATTTTGCTAAGTTTCTTTTTTTTTTTTTTGAGACGGAGTCTCACTCTGTTGCCCAGGCTGGAGTACAGTGGTACAATCATTGCTAAGTCTTTCTGTAGTTTTAGAACATTTAGAACAACTTAAGATTTCCTGTATTTATAAACTTAATTTATTGGAAATATAAGTACTTGATCAGGTTTTGTCTTGGTCAGATAAATTAAGTACTTAAGGAAATCAAATACATTAATCATATAAATGCCATTTAAGTGTTTAAAGGAGTTTAGTTAAATGTAAGTTGGATCAAACATTAAACTTTTTTGTTTTATAAGCAAAATAATAAGATTTGTTAGCAGAACTTAAAAGCTTAGAAAAGAGAGGATTTTGGATATGTAACTTTGAAGAGGTGAATAGTTTGCTCTTTTCTGAGACAGGGCATTGCTTTTCGACGCAGGCTGGAGTGCAGTGGGGCAAGCATGGCTCACTGCAGCCTCAACCTCCTGGACTCAAGTGATCCTCCTGCCTCAGCCTCCCATGTAGCTGGGATCACAGGCACATGCCACCACACCTGGCTAATTTTTTATTTTTTGTAGAGACAGGGGCCTCACTTCATTGCCCAGGCGGATCTCGAACACCTGGGCTCAAGCAGTCCTGCCTCAGCCTCCCAAAGTTCTGGGATTACAGGCATAAGCCACTGTGCCTGGCCTTGAATATATTTTTTAACCAAAGTAATTTATGAATATAAATTGTTTCTATATAACCCAAAGTCACTCTCATTGACATTAAGAAACTCAGAGAGTGGGTTCTAAATGTAATATTACCACACACCCAAGTCACTTAGCCTCTACAAGTACCACGTAACTAGCAGCCGTTAAAAGATGGCCACCGCTAGTCCAGTCGGCCACAGACATGGTTTTGTTTGGCCAATACAAGTTTTTGAAAGTTTTAAAAAATTGACAACATTAAAGATCAGAAACTTGACCTAAAAAGATTTCTCTCTTTGGAAAATCAGATCTGGCAG